TAAACTCTTGTCTCTTTGATGGTCTAGTTGCAGTAAAAAGCTTTTCTTTTCTCAAAAACCTGGTGTCATCGTATTGCCTTCTAGTACACTAGGAAGAAGCCCTTTTGCTCTGGAGTCATCTTCAATTCTTAATTTTCTGCACAGTCAGTAAATAAGTCCCATGAATCTACCTGTCTAATGAGGTCTTTCTCATGGGCACCCAGACCCATGACTGCCTTCCTTCAGATGTGGAGATTTTCATAATTTCTTTAAAACAGTCTCATTCGACTTTTACTTCACCACCCCATCTCCCAATCCATCCTAATATTTAAATACCTTAGGCATAATCATGTCACAATTTTAATCAAAAGTCACTAGAGATTCATTCGTGATGACTGCCACGATGAACCTCCTAAACCTGAGTTCAGGCACCCTGTGTCTAAGCCTACCCACCTTTCGCACTCCAGCCTCCCATCGCCACTCCTAACACACCCCCATTCCAACCACAAAGACCCTGGTCAGGCCTTTAAAAAAGGCAAGGAAGGAATTCTGAGAGGCAAATCTTTGTGCCCTAAGGCAGGATCTGGGGCTAACCCAATTGTGTGGGGTGGTAAGAAGAGGTTTCAGAATCTCACATTAGAAAAATAAAGAAAAGAAGAATGTCAAAATGGCAGTGATCAATTCAGGGTTGCTCTCCTAGAAGGGTGGGGAAGGAGCAGGTTCAGAGGAATTAAACTTTGAGGGTGGAAGAGGAGCTGGAGACCATGTGTCAACAGTGGGCCAGCTTTTCTGCTCCCAGCAACAATGAGCCTCCCATCCTCAGAGCCCAGGACTCTTCACTGCAGCCTCATTTTACCAGCCTGAATGTTGAGGGGTCTAGGGAGGGGTGGGACAGCCAAGGGGGGTGATTCATCATGGCTCTATTCTGGTGTTCAGGGCTTGTTGTGCTGGGAGCTATGGAGTCACACAACAATTGCCCCTCGATGATGCTGCAATGACCTCATAAGTGGAGGTCATTTCCCCTGCCCCCACCCCCAGCTTCCTCAGATCTGGGCAGAGGAACCAAAGGGAAAAGCCACCTTCCCAGGCACAGCCATAACATCCACCTCACTCAACTGCTTGTCAAGTTCACCACCAACACAGAGGGGTAAGTTGCATTTGGACAGGTGGAAGTGGCCACCACCTACAATGCATCTCATATTTCTTTGCAGGGCTCAGATAATCAAGAAACAATGTCGAGTGATGATAAAAGTAAATCAAATGACCCCAAGACTGAGCCCAAGAACTGCGATCCCAAGTGTGAACAAAAGTGTGAGTCCAAATGCCAGCCCAGCTGTTTAAAGAAGCTGCTGCAACGCTGTTTCGAAAAGTGCCCATGGGAAAAGTGTCCAGCACCACCCAAGTGCCTGCCCTGCCCCTCGCAGTCTCCTTCATCCTGCCCTCCCCAGCCCTGCACCAAGCCCTGTCCTCCTAAATGCCCTTCATCCTGCCCACATGCTTGCCCACCTCCCTGCCCTCCCCCAGAGTGAGGCACTGTGGGCACTACCCAACCCCACCACCACTGCCACCTCCACCATGTACAACGCTGTGGGGCTGGAGACTGAAACCATGAACTGACAAGTAAACGTGTTCCTCTGCTGTGCAAGACTTCTCCTGGTGTTTCTGGTGGGTTTTGAT